CTGGCCAACGTGGACCCTGTCTCTACTAAAAGTACAAAAATTAGCCGGTCATGGTGGCGCGCGCCTGTAGTCTCAGCTACTCGGGAGGCTGAGGCAGGAGAATTGCTTGAACCCGGGAGGTGGAAGTTGCAGTGAGCCGAAATCGCGCCACTGCACTCCAGCCTGGGCAACAGAGCAAGGCTCCGTCTCAAAAAAAAAAAAAAAAAAAAAGGAGAGAAGAAACAAAAAAACAAGGAAAGGAGCCCCTTAAGTTCTACCTTTGCCTTAATGTCTTCATCTGTAAAACGGGAATAAAAGCGTTTTGGCTGTGCCACAACTACCTAGAGAGGTTGCTATGGAAATGTAACATTAGGCTCAATTTGGTCCTGATTCTACACTAACCTTTATCTTTCTCTTTATGACCATAAAACTTGCCCGACGAAAGTCTAAAATGCCCAAATCGGGAGTCATTGGTGGACTGCAACCATCGGTTTCTCCAATGCTCTGTGGGGAAGGGGAAATAACACCGGTTAGAGGTGATAATGGTTAATTTGGGCTAAGGGAAGGGTGAAGGGGACCCTCGAGGATTCGAGGGTTCGCTGCCGTGGACCCCGTGGCGACTCTGGCCAGCCTTAGGGGGCGGAGATGGGGGAGCTTACACCTCCGCCACCACGGGCGTGGCCCCTTCACCTCCGTCTAGAAATTCCTCTTGGAAATAGACGGTAGCCAGCGCCACTCGCAGCATGCATATGGCCCAGAGCTGGACCAAAGCCCGGGCCATGGGGGTGTGCACTGCGCTTCCGGTCGCCGCCACCCCTTAGCTCCCAGCTCTCTCTGCGGCTCTTCAGGCGCGTCCCGAAACTACAACTCCCGTCACAACTCGCGATTATGACCTGAGGGTCCCATTGGTCGCTGCGGCGCGGGGCACGTTGGGCCCGCCCCGGAACTACCGCTCCCATGACACCCCGCGATTGTGATTCGGGGCGCCATTGGTCTGCGGGGCGCGGTGCTTCCCGGGAGATGTAGTCTCTTCTGCTCTGGCTCTGTTGCCCAGGGCAACCGCTCCTTCAGGCGTGAATGTGGCGGCTGCCTCTGCGAATGGACGGCGTGGGAAGAGGTCGGCAGGGCTGGTGGGGAGGTGACCTAGCTTCTTATGCAAAATTGCTCCTCTTCCTCCACAGAATGGCTTCTGCAAGGAAAGCCAGCCGTCCCATGCGTGATGTTTTTGGTGACTTCAGTGATGTTTCCTTGGAAGATTCAACAATGGAAGAAATCAGAAACTTCCAGATCAGTAGAAATCTTACCAAAATAGCACCTGGTCATAGCAGATTTCTAAAAAGAAACCAAACTCTAGATGAGAAACACTTACTCCTGAAAGAGAACCCTGTGCTCGGGAGTGGACCCAGGCTTGCCTCATGTAGACCGCCCACCACTGCCTCCAGGATCCGAGCCAATGCCGCACTCATGAAGCTGGCCCAGCTGGAAACCCGGATCATGAATCGGAAGCTGCAGAGGAATTTGTCTGACACGGAATCTGACTCAATGACCGCCGATGCTGGTCTTCCAAAGAGAGCTGACAGAATCCTCTCTGGGGGTGCACTCGAACTCGCGTCCCAGAACACAGACAAAACTTCCCAGAATCAAGCCCGTGAACTTCCTGTCACCGAAAATAATGCACAGAACGCGAAGGTCAGTAGGTTTCTAAAGAAGAAACAAGCACCTGTTGAAAACATATCCCCTGAAGCACCTGCTGGGAAAGAGAGGACTTTGCAAACCCCCAAACAGAAAGAACCTGCTAGAACATTTGATTCTCCAGACAGTGACGAAGAAGAAATGAAAGTATTGCTAGGAAGCTTGATGGACTCTTCTAGAGAAAAAAACACGAATCAAGGCTTCAGCAGCGCTAACGTCAGCGAGGAAGAAGAAAGAAAACTATTTTCGGTGAGATTTTTTTTTTTTGGTAAATTTATTTTTAAGTTTGTTAATTTCAAGTGTTTTATATCAGGTCCCATCTCAACTGAGAGCATTTACTGTACCCAGCGTGGAACTCTCCAGCGCAAAGCCTTCTCAGACATCACACCTGCCAACCTCCCTGGCAGCAGACAGAACCCTTCACAGCACTCGCTCAAGAGCAGACTACCCACAGAGTCACGTTTCCAGTGACACCGCCTCCCACACGCCGTCAGTTTCCATCACAGGCGCCTTTTCAAACTCAGTGTCTTTAAAGATGGGGCATGTCAAGCTTGTGTCCTCCCCGGGAAGGAGTGAGGCTGAGACTGTGGACGAGCCAGTCTCAGAAGGTGCTGATGACAGCCTCGACGGTAATCCCAGTCCCGGTGCAAAGCCAGTACCTTGTAAACGCTTATACTCATTTTTTAATTACAGAGTTTAGAATAAATATTTTATCGCTTGACGGTCTGGCTCCAGCTGTCAGTGAGAACTCCGATTTGGAACAGGAAGTAAGTACAACAAAGTCATTTTTCATGGTCGATTCCCAGCCACCTCTGCCATTCTTCATTTTAGGAGGAAAGTGCTCAGAGACAAAAAACAGCTGGCAAAATCTTCAGAGCCGAGGCGTCCACTGGGCAGGATGCCCCGAGGCAGGCCCAGGCGAGGAGCTGGGCATCACAGGGAAAGGCCGCCTCTGCAGAGGGGGATGAGAGCGAGGTCTCGGAGCATCTCAGTGCCAGCTCGGCTTCTGCCATCCAGCAGGACAGCACTTCCAGCATGCAGCCACCATCTGAAGCCCCCATGGTGAACACAGTCAGCTCAGCTTATTCGGAGGATTTTGAAAACTCTCCAAGTCTGACAGCATCTGAGCCAACCGCCCATTCCAAGGAGTCTCTTGACAGAACACTGGACGCTTTGTCTGAATCCTCTTCAAGTGTGAAGACAGACCTTCCACAAACAGCCGAGTCTAGGAAAAAGTCGGGCAGGCACGTGACAAGAGTGCTTGTGAAGGACACAGCTGTGCAGACGCCAGATCCTGCCTTCACCTACGAGTGGACCAAGGGTAAGCCTTGGGGCCCGTGGGGGCCGGGGCAGTTTTTGAGATGGAGTCTCACTCTCTTGCCCAGGCTGGAGTGTAGTGGTGCGATCTTGGCTTACTGCAACCTCCACCTCCTGGGTTCAAGCGATTCTCCTGCCTCAGCCTCCTGAATAGCTGGGATTACAGGTATGTGCCACCACGCCCAGATAATTTTTGTATTTTTAGTAGAGATGGGGTTTCACCATGCTGGCCAGGCTGGTCTCAAATTCCTGACCTCGTGATCTGCCTGCCTCGGCCTCTCAAAGTGCTGGGATTATAGGTGTGAGCCACCGCACCTGGCCCCCTGTATAATTTTAAAATGTTCTTTGTAGAGACAGGGTCTCCCTATGTTCCCCAGCCTGGTCTTGAACTCCTGGGCTCAAGTGATCCTTCCACCTGCTCATGTTGGCCCCCCAAGGTGCTGGGACTACAGGCATGAGCCACCATGCCTGGCCTTCGGGCATTTCTCTCATTCCCAGCTTCAGTCTCGGCTCTTGCTGGTGGAAAGGCCCCATTCTTTTAAACATTCCCATGTTATTATTTTATTTTATATAATTTTATTTTATGAGATGGGGTCTCGCTCTGTTGCCCAGGCTGGAGTGCGGTGGCACAATCTCGGCCCACTGCCTCCTCCACCTCCTGGGTTTCAGCGATTCTCCCACCTCAGCCTCCCCAATAGCTGGGACTAGAGGCGCCTGGCTAATAAACATTCCCTTTTAATATCTCTTTTCTCATCCATATGGCTCTTGACAAGGTAGACTGGATGTGAAAAATGATGTAGTTCCCAGCCTGGCCAATATGGTGAAACCCCGTCTCTACTAAAAATACAAAAATTAGCCTGGTGTGGTGGCACGCATCTGTAGTCCTAGCTACTCGGGAGGCCGAGGCACAAGAATCGCTTGAAACCAGAAGGTGGAGGTTGCAGTGAGCTGAGATCGTGCCATAGCACCCCAGCCTGGGCGACAGAGTGAGACTCTGTCTCAAAAAAAAAAAAAAAAAAAAAAAAAGGCAATGTAATTCTCACTGGATCTATTTGTTTTGATTTGGGGGCTTAACCTAACATCAGCCTGACGGGCCCCCCAGGAGAGGGTGAGTGGTGTCTGTTTCTCAGGAGGGAAAGTCAATCACATGGACTGAGTCAAATCACCTTGGAGGTGTTAAATGGTATTTTCAACCTGGGATCTGGGCTCAGAATTGTTTGTGTCTCTCTGCACTTCTGTCCATATTTTTGGCAATTTAGGGATGCTTTCATGAAACACTGGCGAGGCTGTTTTCCTAGACTAGGACTGACAGGGAAAGGAGAAAGAAAAAACAGCAGCCATAAACACGCTGGCCTCAGAGCCCAGAGAACACGCAACATCCTGAGGTCAACAGTGACCCTTAGAAGAAGGGCTGGGAAAGCACATCCTCCACTGCTCTCGACTGCAGCCACCGTGAGCCGGAGCCACCGCTGCACCCAGCTAGGATACCCGTGCCTTGAGCCAAGAAAACCTAGCAGAAAAATGGAGGCAGCCTTGGGAAATACTTGAAAGGGGAAGAGGGTAAAAAAAAGTAAAGAAGGGCCGGGTGCGGTGGCTTACACCTCAGCACTTTCAGAGGCTGAGGCAGGAGGATTGCTTGAGCCTAGGAGTTCAAGACCAGCCTGGGCAACATAGGGAGACCCTGTCTCTACAAAAAATTTTAAAAATTAGCCAGGCGTGGTGGCGCACCTGTAGTCCCAGCTACTTGGGAGACAGATGGGAGGATTACGTGAGCCCAGGAGGCTGTAGTGAGCTGTGATCATGCCGTGCACTCCAGACTGGGCAATAGAGCAAGACCCTGTCTCAAACCAAAAAAAAAAAAAAAAAATGCAAGAGTGGCGATCACCTTCAGAAAGAGGGAAGAACAAGGTCACGTAGTTTATTCCAGGGTCGTATCTGTGGACCCGAAAGTCATTTCTCTGCGTCCTGCCTGCTTACCCCTCTCTTTGTCCCCGAGATAGTGGCCAGCATGGCAGCCATGGGGCC